ACTCCCTCCTTAGCCGTTTGTGGAAGAAGTGCTCGTCCCACGGGATGGAGAGGGAGTGGGTGGGCGGCAGCTCCCGAGCCGGGGACCCCGGCTGGCTCCTGTGCGGCGTGACGGGGTGGTTGGCTGAGCCCTAGGCCCCCTCCGCCTGCCGCAGGCTGGGCTGGCGCTGCGGACCCAAGTGCAGCTCTTCCCCGCGGGGCACGGGCGCAGGCGGCGTCCCCAGGGAGGCGTGCGCGGGAGCGCCGGGGATGGGGGACGGGCGGGGCTGGAGCGGGGACCTACTTCCTTTTCTGTCCCAAGAGGACTCAAAGGAAAACAATTCACTTGATCCTGGATACGTTTTCATCTATAATTCGGAAATATGCAAATGAAAGGCCCACATGGTCTGAAAGGGGCAAATCAAGCTCCCAGCGTGCGGCGCGGGGAACCGGCTCTTCCCCAGGGAGCCCCGGAGGCGCGCGCCCCACGCCGAGGGCGCCCGGGGAGGAACCGCACCCCGGGCTCGGGAGTAGCGCGTCCGGGCCCTCAGCGGCCACCGCCCGGGGGCTCCCCAAGCCCGGTCCTTGCCCTCTGCCGCCCGCCCTCTAGGCCGAGCCTCCGCTCCCGCGATGTCGCCGCGCTCGCCGCCGCCAGGCGCGCTGGTCCGCCGGGTCGCCCGGGCGCGGGGCGCGCCGCCCGCCGCAGCCTCCCCTCTTCCCCCGGCTTGGCCCTGCGGCCCGCAGCGGGGTCCGGGGTAGAGCGGCCGCTTTGTTCCCGCCGCCCGACGGCGCGGGGCTCTGCAAAGGCGGAAGCTCGGCGCTCGCCATGACCCCGTGCGGACGCCCAGTGCGCCCAGCCTCGCCGCGCCGGCCGGGCCCCCGGGCCTTCCCGCGCTGAGCGCCCGAATCCGCCCCTTCCGCGGCCGCTCACCGCCCGCCGCCGCCGCAGTACGAGCCGCCTCCCCGCCCCCGCCCCCCCGCTTCGCCGCCGCCGCCGCCGCAGGAGAGGGAGGGAGGCGGAGGGAGGGAGGCGGCGGGCCCTGCCCAGAGCCCGTCCCGGGCGCCGGCAAGCGAGCTCCGGCCGCGGCGGCAGCGCCATCCCGGGCCGCGGGCAGCCGCCCCTCGCCCTCCGCGTCCGGAACTGCCTTCGCCTTCCCGCGACCCCGCAGCAGCCGGCCCTCGGGGCGCCACGAACGCTGTCCCCTCTGTGGAGCAGAGACCCCCTTCCCCTTCTTAGGGGGTGTCGCCTCGGGGATCGCTGAGCGCTAGGGGTCCAGGAGGCGGGGACGGGAGCGCCGTGACCCGCCATGGCTCAAGCGGCCAAACAGCTGAAGAAAATCAAAGACATCGAGGCGCAGGCCCTCCAGGAGCAGAAGGAGAAGGAGGAATCCAACAGGAAGCGGAGAAACCGCTCCCGTGACCGAAAGAAGAAGGTAGGAGGGGGCGGCGGTGAAAGCCCAGCGACGGACACTCACCGCCTGTTGTTTTTCCTCACAGGCCGATGCTGCTACCAGCTTTCTGAGAGCAGCAAGATCAGGTAACTTGGACAAAGCTTTGGATCACCTGCGGAATGGGGTAGATATTAACACCTGTAACCAGGTAAGTGGGATGGAGGCAGGCCTGTTGTCTCTCCATGCCCTTCCCGCCTCTCTGCTCTTTACAGAATGGGTTGAATGGCTTGCATCTGGCTTCTAAGGAAGGCCATGTGAAAATGGTGGTTGAACTTCTGCACAAAGAAATCATTCTAGAAACGACAACCAAGGTATGTCTCACAGGGAGTGGGGGAGCTTTGCACCGCCTCTGTTCCCTTCCCCCATGTGTTTCAGAAGGGGAACACGGCCCTGCACATCGCTGCTCTAGCCGGGCAGGATGAGGTGGTCCGGGAGCTTGTCAACTATGGAGCCAACGTCAACGCCCAGTCACAGGTAATGGCTCTCTGGTCTGGACTAGAGGGTGTGGATGCTAATGATGTCCTCTCTTGGTTTACAGAAAGGTTTTACACCCCTGTACATGGCAGCACAAGAGAACCACTTGGAAGTGGTTAAGTTTTTACTGGAAAATGGAGCTAACCAGAATGTAGCCACAGAAGTAAGTACCTTGGAAAAATGTCGTCACCACCAGTCAGAGCAAAGCATTTTCCTCCTCTGGCCAGGACGGCTTCACGCCTCTGGCGGTAGCCCTGCAGCAGGGCCATGAGAACGTCGTCGCGCACCTCATCAACTACGGCACCAAGGGGAAGGTGCGCCTCCCGGCCCTGCACATCGCGGCCCGCAACGACGACACGCGCACGGCTGCGGTGCTGCTGCAGAACGACCCCAACCCGGACGTGCTTTCCAAGGTGAGGGCGAGGAGGAGGGAGGAGCCTTGGGCTAACAAGTTTCTCCCCCTCTGTTGTGCCCCAGACGGGATTCACGCCCCTGCACATTGCGGCTCACTACGAGAACCTCAACGTGGCCCAGTTGCTCCTCAACAGAGGAGCCAGCGTCAATTTCACACCACAGGTAACCCTGGGGCACGTGCGCCCTCACTGTCCCGCGCCCTGACCGTCCTGCTTCCTCCCTTCAGAACGGCATCACGCCACTGCACATCGCCTCCCGCAGGGGCAACGTGATCATGGTGCGGCTGCTGCTGGATCGGGGAGCCCAGATAGAAACCAAGACCAAGGTGGGTGCCAGCAGGTGCTGTAGCCAGGCAGGGGGCTTTCTGTTTTTGACTCTGTCTTTTAAAGGACGAATTGACACCTCTCCACTGTGCAGCTCGAAATGGGCACGTGCGAATCTCAGAGATCCTGCTGGACCACGGGGCACCAATCCAAGCCAAAACCAAGGTGTGTACTTCCTTCCTGTCAGGCGCATTTTCTTGTGATTGCTTGTGTTTTCCTCTTTACCCAGAACGGCCTGTCCCCAATTCACATGGCGGCTCAGGGAGACCACCTCGACTGTGTCCGGCTCCTGTTGCAATACGACGCAGAGATAGACGACATCACCCTGGACCACCTGACCCCACTCCACGTGGCTGCCCACTGTGGACACCACAGGGTGGCTAAGGTCCTTCTGGATAAAGGGGCCAAACCCAACTCCAGAGCCCTGGTGAGTGGGGGTGCTGCTGGAGAAGGTGCAGATGCTTGTCTGTCTCCCTTTGTGTGGGCTGCAGAATGGCTTTACCCCCTTACACATCGCCTGCAAAAAGAACCACGTCCGTGTCATGGAGCTGCTGCTGAAGACGGGAGCCTCGATCGACGCGGTCACCGAGGTAGGAGAGACTGCAGAGGAGCCTGGGGGCAGCACTTATCGGACTCTGCCTTTGTCTGTTTCAGTCTGGCCTGACACCTCTCCACGTGGCCTCCTTCATGGGGCACCTTCCCATCGTGAAGAACCTCCTGCAGCGGGGGGCGTCGCCCAACGTCTCCAACGTGGTAAGCCCTCAGGCAGGCAGGGGCTTGCTCCCATGAACAGTTCTATAATTTTGTTATTTTATAGAAAGTGGAGACCCCGCTACACATGGCAGCCAGAGCCGGGCACACGGAAGTGGCCAAATATTTACTCCAGAACAAAGCCAAAGTCAATGCCAAGGCCAAGGTGAGTAGTGAAGGCAGGAAGGGAAGGGTTTCTTCTTCTTCTTTGTTTTCCCTTCGGGGTCCAGGATGACCAGACCCCACTTCACTGTGCAGCTCGCATCGGCCACACAAACATGGTGAAGCTCCTGCTGGAAAATAACGCCAACCCCAACCTGGCCACCACCGCCGGGCACACCCCCCTGCACATTGCAGCCCGTGAGGGCCATGTGGAAACAGTCCTGGCCCTTCTGGAAAAGGAAGCATCCCAGGCCTGCATGACCAAGGTACAGCCTCCCGCCTCGTGGTCTAAGGAAGCCCCCAAGGTCCTGACAGCCTGTTTCTCCTCAGAAAGGATTTACCCCTCTGCACGTGGCGGCCAAGTACGGGAAGGTGCGGGTGGCAGAGCTGCTGCTGGAGCGGGACGCACACCCGAATGCTGCCGGAAAAGTGAGTTTGAACCCTGCCCTCCCCTGCAGCTCCAGCCGGCCTCTTTTGTCTTTGTCCCCTGCAGAATGGCCTGACCCCCCTGCACGTGGCCGTCCATCACAACAACCTGGACATCGTCAAGCTGCTGCTTCCCCGGGGCGGCTCCCCGCACAGCCCTGCCTGGGTAAGGCCCGCCCCTCTCCCCAGCTGCCCCTGAACCAGGCTCTGGGCGGCTTCTTCTGTTTCAGAATGGCTACACCCCTTTGCACATCGCTGCCAAGCAGAACCAGGTGGAGGTGGCCCGTAGTCTGCTGCAGTATGGGGGCTCAGCAAACGCCGAGTCGGTGCAAGGTGTGACGCCCCTTCACCTGGCCGCCCAGGAGGGCCACGCAGAGATGGTGGCTCTGCTGCTCTCGAAACAAGCCAATGGCAACCTGGGGAACAAGGTAGGCATGGTGTCTTCGGATCTGCCCTGGAGATAGAAGGTGATGAACGTCTTTTTCTTTGCAGAGCGGACTCACTCCCCTCCATCTGGTAGCACAAGAAGGCCACGTTCCAGTGGCAGATGTGCTGATCAAACACGGCGTCATGGTGGACGCCACCACCCGGGTAAGGCAGGCAGCCGGAACTTCAGTCTGTGTGCTCCGGTCACTCCTTCTCATCTGCTTTTCAGATGGGCTACACTCCCCTCCATGTGGCCAGTCACTATGGAAACATCAAGCTGGTGAAGTTTCTGCTGCAGCACCAGGCAGATGTCAATGCCAAGACCAAGGTACAGGGGTGCCCCAGCCCCGACTCCTGCACTAACCCTGCCTAAATGTCTGCTCACTTTGCAGCTAGGATACAGCCCCCTGCACCAGGCAGCCCAGCAGGGACACACAGACATCGTGACTCTGCTTCTGAAAAACGGTGCTTCCCCAAACGAGGTCAGCTCGGTGAGTACACTCTCTCTCCTGAGTTTAGAAAAGTCTGACTGCACCCGGGCTGCTCTTTCCCCAGGATGGAACCACACCTCTGGCCATAGCCAAGCGCTTGGGCTACATTTCTGTCACCGACGTGCTCAAGGTCGTCACGGATGAAACCAGTTTCGTGGTATGTCTGCCTCTCCCCCGCACCCACCCCAGTGGGTTGAATTATCTGCTTTTTCTCGTTTTAGTTAGTCAGTGATAAGCATCGAATGAGTTTCCCTGAGACAGTTGATGAGATCCTGGATGTCTCGGAAGATGAAGGTAACGTTGGGGTAAAGAGCTCAGGCTGGTGGTTCTTTCAATTCTGCTCTCCTTTGCTTTCCAGGAACTGCTCATATAACTATAATGGGTATGAAATGCTTTCTGTTTACTGTGGTCTTTCCCGTCGCTCACTTGAGCTCTTGCTGTTTCAGGGGAAGAACTCATCAGCTTCAAGGCTGAGAGGCGGGATTCCAGGGATGTTGATGAAGAGAAGGAGCTGCTGGATTTTGTGCCGAAGCTAGACCAAGTGTGAGCAGTGCTCCCGGGAGGGTCCCCGGGGGCCCTGTGATGTTCTGGTGTTCTTGGCACGCAGGGTGGAATCTCCAGCCATCCCCAGGATTCCCTGTGCCATGCCTGAGACAGTGGTGATCAGGTCAGAAGAGCAGGAGCAGGTGAGAAGCTCCTTCTCTGTGGTTTCCCCACAGTGGGACAGGAGGACCCTTTCTCTCTCCTCAGGCATCTAAAGAGTATGATGAGGACTCCCTCATCCCCAGCAGCCCGGCCACCGAGACCTCAGACAACATCAGCCCGGTGGCCAGCCCGGTGCATACAGGGTGAGTGGCGGGCGCAGGGCTCGGGGACTCCTAGAAGCCCAACGTGCATCTGCCCCACTCCTAGGTTTCTGGTGAGCTTCATGGTTGACGCCCGGGGTGGTTCCATGAGAGGAAGTCGCCACAACGGCCTGCGAGTGGTGATCCCGCCACGGACGTGCGCAGCGCCCACCCGCATCACCTGCCGCCTGGTCAAGCCCCAGAAGCTCAGCACGCCGCCCCCACTGGCCGAGGAGGAGGGCCTGGCCAGCAGGATCATAGCACTGGGGCCCACGGGGGCACAGTTCCTGAGGTGAGCTTGCGCGGGCAGCCCGTGTTCTCCCCACCTCCCCACCACCACTGTGTCCTTGCCTCAGCCCTGTAATCGTGGAGATCCCGCACTTTGCCTCCCATGGCCGTGGAGACCGCGAGCTCGTGGTTCTGAGGAGCGAAAACGGCTCCGTGTGGAAGGAGCACAGGAGCCGCTATGGAGAGAGCTACCTGGATCAGATCCTCAACGGGATGGACGAAGGTAGGGGCGGGGGATCCCAGGGCTGGGTCCCCACCGGGGTGGTGGCCTGTGTGTGTGATTCCAGAGCTGGGGAGCCTGGAGGAGCTAGAGAAGAAGAGGGTGTGCCGAATCATCACCACCGACTTCCCGCTGTACTTCGTGATCATGTCACGGCTCTGCCAGGACTACGACACCATCGGTCCCGAAGGGGGCTCCCTGAAGAGCAAGCTGGTGCCCCTGGTACAGGCAACGTTCCCGGAGAATGCCGTCACCAAGAGAGTGAAGCTGGCTCTGCAGGTGACAGCCCTCCTCCCCGCCAGGTCCTGGGGGGCCTGAGTGTCCTGCCTCTGTCATTTCACAGGCCCAGCCTGTCCCGGATGAGCTTGTCACTAAGCTCCTGGGCAACCAGGCCACATTCAGCCCCATTGTCACCGTGGAGCCCCGGCGCCGGAAGTTCCACCGCCCCATTGGGCTTCGGATCCCACTACCTCCTTCCTGGACCGACAACCCGAGGGACAGCGGGGAGGGAGACACCACCAGCCTGCGCCTGCTTTGCAGCGTCATTGGTGAGAGGGGCCCCTGCCTCGCTTCTGTTCTCTGTCCCCAGCCCCATTTCTGCCGCTGTTACAGGAGGAACAGACCAAGCCCAGTGGGAAGACATAACAGGAACCACCAAACTTGTATATGCCAACGAGTGCGCCAACTTCACCACCAATGTCTCTGCCAGGTGAGACGAGGCCAGCCCAGCCCAGTATTGTGCTTGGGAACACATAACTCGCCCTACTTTTTAGGTTTTGGCTGTCGGACTGTCCTCGGACTGCTGAGGCTGTGAACTTTGCCACCCTGCTGTACAAAGAGCTCACTGCAGTGCCCTACATGGCCAAATTCGTCATCTTTGCCAAGATGAATGACCCCCGAGAGGGGCGCCTGCGCTGCTACTGCATGACAGATGATAAAGTGGACAAGACCCTGGAGCAGCATGAGAACTTCGTGGAGGTGGCCCGGAGCAGGGACATAGAGGTAACAGGGCTGGGCCCTGCACCGCCTCTGGGGACAAGCTGTATCTGCTTTTCCTCTCCTGCAGGTGTTGGAAGGAATGTCCCTGTTTGCAGAACTCTCTGGGAACCTGGTGCCTGTGAAGAAAGCTGCCCAGCAGCGGAGCTTCCACTTCCAGTCATTTCGGGAGAACCGTCTGGCCATGCCTGTAAAGGTGCCGGCACCCTCTGGCTGAGTTCTCCTCTGCCCTGAATTCTCCTTTGTGTGATTGAGTTTAGGTGAGGGACAGCAGTCGAGAGCCGGGAGGGTCCCTGTCGTTTCTGCGCAAGGCGATGAAGTACGAGGACACCCAGCACATTCTCTGCCACCTGAACATCACCATGCCCCCCTGCGCCAAGGTGAGCTGGCACCTGCCGAGGAGCCTTGGCCCCAAAACCCAAAGCACCCTTTCTTCTTCTGCAGGGAAGTGGAGCCGAAGATAGGAGAAGGACCCCGACGCCCCTGGCCCTGCGATACAGCATTCTCAGTGAGTCCACACCAGGTACGGCCTCTGTGTGATGATGCATGCTTGCTGCTACTAAATGAAATCTAATGCTTCTCCCCAGGTTCTCTCAGTGGGACAGAGCAGGCAGAGATGAAGATGGCTGTTATCTCAGAGCACCTCGGTCTCAGCTGGGCAGGTGAGTGGGGAATTGGGGGCAGAAAAGCACTTGCTCACATCTGCTGTTGGTTCTTTGCTTGCAGAGTTGGCCCGGGAGCTGCAGTTCAGTGTGGAAGACATCAACAGGATCCGAGTGGAAAATCCCAACTCCCTGTTGGAGCAGAGTGTGGCCTTGCTGAACCTCTGGGTCATCCGTGAAGGCCAAAACGCAAACAGTCAGTACCGTCCCACTGAGGAAGCCTGTCCTGAGTAACGTGCATCTCTCTTCTGCGCCCACAGTGGAGAATCTGTACACAGCCCTGCAGAGCATTGACCGTGGCGAGATCGTGAACATGCTGGAGGGTTCCGGCCGACAGAGCCGCAACTTGAAGCCAGACAGGCGGCACACCGACCGCGACTACTCGCTGTCACCCTCCCAGATGAATGGTGAGTGTCACCTGGACCAGATGGGGACTGAGTGGAGCATGTTGCCCTCTGTCTGCCCATCCAGGTTACTCCTCACTGCAGGACGAGCTGCTGTCCCCTGCCTCCCTGGGCTGTGCACTTTCCTCTCCGCTACGTGCAGACCAGTACTGGAATGAGGTGGCCGTCCTAGACGCCATCCCCTTGGCGGCCACGGAGCATGACACCATGCTGGAGATGTCTGACATGCAGGTGTGGTCTGCGGGCCTCACGCCTTCTCTGGTCACTGCTGAGGACTCCTCTCTGGAGTGTAGCAAGGCTGAGGACTCTGATGCCACAGGTCACGAGTGGAAGTTGGAGGGGGCACTCTCAGAGGAACCGCGGGGCCCCGAGTTGGGCTCTCTGGAACTTGTGGAGGACGACACAGTGGATTCAGATGCCACAAATGGCCTTATCGATTTGCTTGAACAGGAGGAAGGTCAGAGGTCAGAAGAGAAGCTGCCAGGTTCTAAGAGGCAGGATGACGCGACAGGTGCAGGGCAGGACTCAGAGAATGAAGTGTCTCTTGTTTCAGGCCATCAGAGGGGGCAAGCCCGAATCACACATTCCCCCACCGTGAGTCAGGTGACGGAGAGGAGTCAGGACAGGTAAGAGCTTGACTGTGGGAGCAGGGTCCCTTGCCGGCCATCTGCTGCTTCTTCTGGACCCCAGACTGCAGGACTGGGATGCAGACGGCTCGATTGTCTCATACCTGCAAGATGCTGCACAAGGTTCCTGGCAAGAGGAGGTCACGCAAGGTCCACACTCATTCCAGGGAACAAGTACCATGACTGAAGGGCTAGAGCCCGGTGGATCTCAGGAGTACGAGAAGGTCCTGGTGTCTGTAAGTGAGCACACGTGGACAGAACAGCCCGAGGCTGAGAGCTCCCAGGCCGACAGGGACCGGAGGCAGCAAGGCCAAGAAGAGCAGGTGCAGGAGGCCAAGAACACCTTCACCCAAGTGGTGCAGGTGAGAGCCCGAGGGGAGCTGCGTGCTGCTGTATCTTGCATTTTCTCCCTTTCTCTAATTCCAGGGGAATGAGTTTCAGAATATTCCAGGGGAGCAGGTGACAGAGGAGCAATTCACGGATGAGCAGGGCAACATTGTCACCAAGAAGGTGGGTGCAGAGTGTTCCCCTCTGTGCTGGGGCCAGCCCTTTCCTCCTTCCCTTCCTTTCCTAGATCATTCGCAAGGTGGTTCGACAGATAGACTTGTCCAGCGCCGATGCCGCCCAGGAGCACGAGGAGGTGACTGTAGAGGGGCCCCTGGAGGATCCCAGTAAGTGACTCCTTCTCTCTTTGTGTCTCCCAGGATCACACCTCGACACCCAACCCCTGAACCCCACACACTCTGCCATGCACACAGGAGGAGAGCTGGACCTGAGGGCCACCGCAGCGGTGCACACATTCCTCTGGGCTGACGGCATGACCTCTGTAAGGGACTCCTGCTAGTCCCCTCTTGGCATGAATGACTGACTGTAGACGCATGACCTCCAGGCTTCAATCCTGCCTCTTGCAATGACAGCTGATCTGTCGGAACCAGGACACAAAAGCAGCAAGAAGCGGGGAGAGAGAGGGATAGAAAACAAGCGCAGGAGAGCCTGCGAACGCAAAAGTGAATGAGGGCTTTTTGTGGCTGGGGATGGGTTTTGGTTTTGGGGTTTTTTTTTTAAATTGTTTTGACTTCGTACAGGGTACTTTTTCCCAACCTCATCTGTCAGAAATCCATGTGGGCTTCCTGGAAAGAAAAAAAAAAAAAAGAAAACTAGGCATGAAATCAGTTTAACACCTTAATCTTAAGCCATGTCCTCATCTGCCCACCCTCCCCAACCCACATACCTCCATTCCACTTGTGACACCCCCTCGACTCCCTGGTGACGCTCCTCCCAGATCGCTCTACATGACATTCAGGACACACACACACACACACACACACCACTCGCCTCCACTGAATCTACACACAGATTTTACTGTGACTTCTGAAGCTGTATAGACTCTGCTGTGGATAAATTGGAATTTTTTATGTTGTCTCTCTCTCTGCCAATTTCAATACGAATCATCTTCCAATGGAAAATCATTACCTTGAAGAGTGCATTCGGGGTTCCTTGTGTTAGGGACTTAAGAATCTGAGGCGAGGACCCCCAGGCTTACCTGTAGGACTCAAAGGGAGCCAGGACCCCATCTGAAAGGGTCTCCTCTCTCAGTTGGGGGACAGGCCGGTGGCTGACCCAGGATTGCACCAGCATGTCCATAGAGAAGAGGTTTTCTATGTCTTCAAGCACTATATCATAGTCCGTGTTCAAAGTGTAAACTGTACAGTAATCAGCCTTGTGTATATGAAAAACAATAAATACTATGCAAACCAATAGAAACATTTAGCAGTACGTACAGAGCCTGACAGCGCAGCTCCTGAGGACTTCTGCGGCTGCAGGAGAAGGAGCTGTGGCCTGTCTTTCAGTGAAAGAGGAAGGAAAGGAGTAGGGCTAGTGAATGTATCTGCCAGGTCTTAGAAGTCAGGACCACCCAGGGTCTCCCAGAGTGAACTTGGTGCTCTAAGTCCAGGCAGCCTGCAGGCTGGGGACCCTGGGTGCAGGTGCCAGGCTCGAGGCTGTTCCCTGTCCTGCCTCAGTGCCTCCCCTCTGCCCAGCCCCTGTGGCCTCTTGGAGAGGCGAGCCAGGGGGCTCCCCGGACCGCATGGCCGGTGAGAGTAGAGTCGGAGGCGGAGAGCCTGGACGCCCAGAGGCCGGGGCCAGGCTCTGGGTCAAGGCAGGAAGGAGACAGACAGCTGGCAGTTCCTCGCCTCGGTGCCATCAGGGAGGAGCCTTAAGTTCCACTAGAGCCTCCGGCCCAGGGAGGCCAGAATCAGCACAATCCCGGCCCCGCCCTCGCGGCGGGCGCCCCCAGGGCCAGGAGAGAGAGACAGGGCTGGCTCCTCTCGCCCCTGGAGCCGCGGTGTGGACGGCCCGGCCCCGTCCGCCCCGCCGCTCTGCGGGAGTGTCCTCGGGACACACTTAAACCTTCCAAGTAGCACAGAAGCCCCCTCCACGTCAGAGGCCCCCTGGCCGCGGGGCCTGTGAGCGGAGAGGGGCCCTGCTTCCCACACAAATCCGCCCCGGTGCACCCCCGGCCAGGCAGGCCCCGGGGCGGCCTAGGCGCCTTGTCGGCCGGGGGTGGGGCTGCTTTTGCTTCCTTTAGAGGGGCGGGCAGGGAGAGGAAGCTCTAGCTCCGGGCCTGAGTTTCCCCGAGGCTGCGTCGGAGGAGCTGCAGGGCGAGCCCGGACGGCTGCCGTCTCCGCCAGAGGCCACCCCGGCCCGGCCTCCAGGGCGCAGAGGCGCCCCCCTCCATCCTCCCCCATCCCGGGGGCCACGGCAGGGGGGCCGCACAGCGCGGCTGGGACCGATTCGGTGACGGCCCAAGGAAGCTGGGCTCAGGGCTCGCCTCTCCCGCCTCGATCCTGCACCTTCCTCTCCCAGGTCGCTGCTGCAGCCAACCCAGTAGCCCCCTTAGCGCCCCCGCGGACCCCGCAGCTCCAGACTCCGCTTTGGCACCTCTGCTCCGGCTGGCATGGCTGCACGCTCCGGCTGCTAGTAGGAGCCGTTAGGGGAGGAGTTTGGGGTCTCCACACGATGCCTAGAGAATGCTGCAGTCTGCACATTAGACGCTTTTTAGAAGTTTTGAAATTACCTTGATTTTTTTAATTGTTATGAAAATGGATCTTTTCTTGACTCTCCCACATGCTCTGTTATGGGAGAGAATCCCCTACCCTACTCTGATGTATAGACCATTCTCCCTTCACCAGCCGAACCAATGTCAAAATTAATAAAGAAATGGACTAATGGCACAGGGCTCTATCTCTCCTTCCCGCTCGTCTTT